AAAGATTAGAGACAATATGTACAAGCAACTCTAGGAAATTTTGTTGTAGAGACTAGTTGGCGGACTAGGGGATGAAAAATGTTCCAGGAGGCAGGGCGTGGTGGCTCACGCCTGTAATCTCACCACTTTGGGAGGCCAAGGAGGATGGATCATTTGAGGTCAGGAGCTAGAGAACAGCCTGGCCAACATGGTGAAACCCCATCTCTACTAAAAATACAAAAATTAGCCGGGTGTGGTGGTGGGCGCCTGTAATCCCAGCTACTCGGGAGGCTGAGGCAGAAGAATTGCTTGAACCTGGGAGGCGGAGTTTACAGTGAGCCGAGACCGCGCCACTGCACTCCAGCCTGGGCAACAGAGCGAAATTCCGTCTCACGAAAAAAAAAAAAAAAAGTTCCAGGAAGAATAAACGACTGGATTCTTCAGAAATGCCAAAACACGGGAGGGCATAGGTCAGGAAATTAAATTAGCTTCATTTACTAAAATGTAGAGTAATGGGTTTAGCAGATTAGGTTGTAAGGAAGGCAGAGGCTGAATGTCATTCTAAGAAATTTGAATTGTATCCTGAAGGTGAGGTATAAAATAATAACACACATTTACCTTTCAGAATGAATATTTTGGAGGCAATAGTGAAGGTGGGTTAGAAAGGAGGAAAGACTGGAGAGAGATAAGGAGTTAGATTCGGAACCCCTACAAGAGAAAATTAAGGTCTGAATTTGGGGATGGGGTCGCAGAGGGCAGAGGATGAAGAAATAAATACAGAAGACATTAGAAAGGACTCTGGTTTGTGGAGTGGAGAAAGGACAGGGAGAACTTGCTTCTAATTGGCCTCCTTGCCGGAAGAAGCACCCCATACATACTCCAAAAACTTCCTCTCAGATCCAAGACTCCCAATGCCCAAATTTGGAAATTCTACAACTAAATAACCATTCTGCAGGTTTCTTTTCCGTACGGCTTCACTTTAAAATTTGAAAACTCCTGAGATTTTTCAACATATTAAAGCGTGTCACACTAAGGAGTGACACACAAGACCCAGACTCTTCCCTAGGCTGGGAGAGACTCGGCGGTTGAAAGCAGGGAGGCGCTACAGGAGAGAAAGGGCTGAACCCCCGCTTCCGCAGATTTCACCTATTTTTCAGTTTGCCTGGAGCAGGCCACGCAAATTCCCTTCCCTTGAAGGCCCAAGGAGCGTCTGGTAGATTGCTGATTCTCTGCCCATCACCGCTTCTGGAAGTGAGTGAAGGACACCTTTCGTGCCCCGCACCCTAACCTGTCTCTTCCTTTTCCTCAACCTCAGGTGGAGCCGCCACCAAAATGCAGATTTTCGTGAAAACCCTTACGGGGAAGACCATCACCCTCGAGGTACGGGCCGGGTGGTCATGAGGAAGCCAAGGTAACCAACATGCTTTCACTTTAACACTCATAGGTTGAACCCTCGGATACGATAGAAAATGTAAAGGCCAAGATCCAGGATAAGGAAGGCAAGTAGTATTTTGTAGTTAAGAAAACTTAAGCTGTGACTTAATTTTTGTTTTTTGTCATTAGGAATTCCTCCTGATCAGCAGAGACTGATCTTTGCTGGCAAGCAGCTGGAAGATGGACGTACTTTGTCTGACTACAATATTCAAAAGGTCTGTCTAGGGGAAGAGCAGCCTCTTTTAAACATGAAAGCTTGCTTCATTCTTCCATTAACAGGAGTCTACTCTTCATCTTGTGTTGAGACTTCGTGGTGGTGCTAAGAAAAGGAAGAAGAAGTCTTACACCACTCCCAAGAAGAATAAGCACAAGAGAAAGAAGGTTAAGCTGGCTGTCCTGAAATATTATAAGGTGAGCCAGTTAAAGGGCAGAATGTCAGCAAAAATTATCTTAACAGCAGGTTTGTGCTTTTCAGGTGGATGAGAATGGCAAAATTAGTCGCCTTCGTCGAGAGTGCCCTTCTGATGAATGTGGTGCTGGGGTGTTTATGGCAAGTCACTTTGACAGACATTATTGTGGCAAATGTTGTCTGACTTACTGTTTCAACAAACCAGAAGACAAGTAACTGTATGAGTTAATAAAAGACATGAACTAACATTTATTGTTGGGTTTTATTGCAGTAAAAAGAATGGTTTTTAAGCACCAAATTGATGGTCACACCATTTCCTTTTAGTAGTGCTACTGCTATCGCTGTGTGAATGTTGCCTCTGGGGATTATGTGACCCAGTGGTTCTGTATACCTGCCAGGTGCCAACCACTTGTAAAGGTCTTGATATTTTCAATTCTTAGACTACCTATACTTTGGCAGAAGTTATATTTAATGTAAGTTGTCTAAATATAAGCCAGTTTGTGTTTCTGTCCATTTCTTGACCT